ACCCGCTCGCACCCCACGTTTGTTCACCAGTATTTCAGTTTACGGTCAGAAAATGAACACAGACACTTCGTGATACTCTACACTTTTCAAAGGCGTAAGGGATGCCTTTTAAAGGATTATGGATTAGAAAAATTCCTCCCTCTTTCTTGTGCCTCTGGGCCCTTGCATTGTGATTCTATCTTACGTAAATAAAGGGGGCTTTGCTCTCCTAATTGTGCCCACTGTTCTGTGCAGCGCGGACCGGCGCATGCAGCGAGCGGGGCTGCGAGGGCGCTGCTGTGGCCAGGCGTCTGGCATGCTGACCACGTCGCGCTGCTGTAAAGGAAACCTGCCCCGCGCAGCGGCGGTGGCTGGAGCGGGAGAAACCGGACTTTGTGCAACTTTGGCCATAGTGGCCATCCCATGAATCTGTTTACTAGCTTGGTGGTGGGTCCAACAGAGCTTGTTGCTCCCTAGCCGCTTGCTCGTGCCCTTGGTGGTTACCGGTAGTTAAGCTTAGGGCGCATAGGGCCCTCGTGGCTCGCCACCTCTCACGGTTCAGTACCCACGCTTCGAACGAGGGATGGGAGCAGGCGCCACGGCCGGCACCCCAGAGCCCTGCTGCCCCTTAGTTCGAGCGGCCATCCTCCTGTGGGGCTTGTGGGCAGCCTGTGGGGTTTGTGGGCGGCCTGTGGGGTTTGTGGGTGGTCTAAGGAAAGAGTTGGGGCACTCAGGGGTCTGCTGTTTTTGCCCGTGGCCTTAACTCATCAGGGGAGGGTTTCTGCAGCAGAATCTCGGGCTCAGGGTTGGCGGTTAACGAGGGAGCAGCGGGGTCTTGGGGAGGGGGCTCGACACCCCTGAAGGTGCCCCCTAAAGGAGCCACTGTTAGAGGGGCACCCCATCTTTGTGGCCATGGCGGTGGTAGAGCGGCTGGGAGGGGCTCTGCGGCGAGCAAGGGAGCAGGCGGTAGGGGTTCTGCGGCGATGGGCGGGCTAGGGGCGGGGCGCGGGTGGGCTCTAAAAGTCGGTGCCCACTCGCTCCGCGCTGCCGCGGCAACCAGCACACCCCGGCACCTCCTCTGCGGCAGCTGCGCCTCGCAAGCGCAGTGCCGCAGCGCACGCCGGAGTGGCTGTAGCTGCCCGGCGCGGCGCCGCCCTGCGCGGGCTGTGGGCTGCGGGCTGCGCCCCCGCTGCTGGCCAGCTCTGCACGGCTGCGGGCTCTGCGGCGCCCGGTGCTCTGCAACGCTGCGGCGGGCGGCATGGGATAACGCGGCCATGGTGCGCCGAGATCGCCTCCGCAGGTGAGTGTGCGGTGGGAACGAGGGGGTGTGGCCTGCTTACAGTGGGTCTCTGCTTTTCCTACAGGATGAGGGAGTGGTGGGTCCAGGTGGGGCTGCTGGCCGTGCCCCTGCTTGCTGCGTACCTGCACATCCCACCCCCTCAGCTCTCCCCTGCCCTTCACTCATGGAAGTCTTCAGGCAAGTTTTTCACTTACAAGGGACTGCGTATCTTCTACCAAGGTAAGAAGTGGACTATTGGAAGTCCTGCGTGTGGCATAATTGATTGTACTTTCCTTCTTCCTAGACTCTGTGGGTGTGGTTGGAAGTCCAGAGATAGTTGTGCTTTTACACGGTTTTCCAACATCCAGCTACGACTGGTACAAGGTAATGAAGTCAGACTTCTACGTCCTACTATGAGAAAGCCCAAATCATCGTTTCTTTCTTGTAGATTTGGGAAGGTCTGACCTTGAGGTTTCATCGGGTGATTGCCCTTGATTTCTTAGGCTTTGGCTTCAGTGACAAACCGGTAAGCAGCACCTATGTGGGGCTGGTGATGGGCATCCTGTGTATGTGGGCTTTCCTTTCCTCAGAGACCACATCACTATTCCATATTTGAGCAGGCCAGCATCGTGGAAGCGCTTTTGCGGCATCTGGGGCTCCAGAACCGCAGGATCAACCTTCTTTCTCATGACTATGGAGATATTGTTGCTCAGGAGCTTCTCTACAGGTCAGTGGAGCTTCAGACTTCAGCTTATGATGGCTACATGTGTGTTTCCTCGTCTCCCTTCTAGGTACAAGCAGAATCGATCTGGTCGGCTTACCATAAAGAGTCTCTGTCTGTCAAATGGAGGTAATTGCCTTGGCGGTAGGTAGAAAGTGGGTAGGTAAATGACTAAGATAAGTCTCTTCTACAGGTATCTTTCCTGAGACTCACCGTCCACTCCTTCTCCAAAAGGTTGGTACTTCACTGATAGACCTTTAGTTTTACTTGAGCTTTACCTCCACTTATTCCCCTCCAGCTACTCAAAGATGGAGGTGTGCTGTCACCCATCCTCACACGACTGATGAACTTCTTTGTATTCTCTCGAGGGTAAGTGTCACTGTCAAAGATTGTGGCCTAGACACTTATCTTCCTGCGTTTTGGACTCTTTCAGTCTCACCCCAGTCTTTGGGCCGTATACTCGGCCCTCTGAGAGTGAGCTGTGGGACATGTGGGCAGGGATCCGCAACAATGACGGGAACTTAGTCATTGACAGGTAAGAAGTTACCCTTTGCTTTGGTTTCCAGAGTTCTGCACATGCTGACTTACCTGTCCTACAGTCTCTTACAGTACATCAATCAGAGGAAGAAGTTCAGAAGGCGCTGGGTGGGAGCTCTTGCCTCTGTAACTATCCCCAGTGAGTATTTTTGTATTATTGATAGGAAACTGGTTAAGTATTTCATTCCTTTTCTCTTTTCTAGTTCATTTTATCTATGGGCCATTGGATCCTGTAAATCCCTATCCAGAGTTTTTGGAGCTGTACAGGTGAGTCTCCCCGAGAGAAGTCTATGTTTTGTAAGTTCACCTGCGTGCTGTTCTCTTCCACTAGGAAAACGCTGCCGCGGTCCACAGTGTCGATTCTGGATGACCACATTAGCCACTATCCACAGCTAGAGGATCCCATGGGCTTCTTGAATGCATATATGGGCTTCATCAACTCCTTCTGAGCTGGAAAGAGTAGCTTCCCTGTATTACCTCCCCTACTCCCTTATGTGTTGTGTATTCCACTTAGGAAGAAATGCCCAAAAGAGGTCCTGGCCATCAAACATAATTCTCTCACAAAGTCCACTTTACTCAAATTGGTGAACAGTGTATAGGAAGAAGCCAGCAGGAGCTCTGACTAAGGTTGACATAATAGTCCACCTCCCATTACTTTGATATCTGATCAAATGTATAGACTTGGCTTTGTTTTTTGTGCTATTAGGAAATTCTGATGAGCATTACTATTCACTGATGCAGAAAGACGTTCTTTTGCATAAAAGACTTTTTTTTAACACTTTGGACTTCTCTGAAATATTTAGAAGTGCTAATTTCTGGCCCACCCCCAACAGGAATTCTATAGTAAGGAGGAGGAGAAGGGGGGCTCCTTCCCTCTCCTCGAATGACGTTATGGGCACATGCCTTTTAAAAGTTCTTTAAGCAACACAGAGCTGAGTCCTCTTTGTCATACCTTTGGATTTAGTGTTTCATCAGCTGTTTTTAGTTATAAACATTTTGTTAAAATAGATATTGGTTTAAATGATACAGTATTTTAGGTATGATTTAAGACTATGATTTACCTATACATTATATATATTTTATAAAGATACTAAACCAGCATACCCTTACTCTGCCAGAGTAGTGAAGCTAATTAAACACATTTGGTTTCTGAATAAATTGAACTAAATCCAAACTATTTCCTAAAATCACAGGACATTAAGGACCAATAGCATCTGTGCCAGAGATGTACTGTTATTAGCTGGGAAGACCAATTCTAACAGCAAATAACAGTCTGAGACTCCTCATACCTCAGTGGTTAGAAGCATGTCTCTCTTGAGCTACAGTAGAGGGGAAGGGATTGTTGTGTAGTCAAGTCACCATGCTGAATGTACACTGATTCCTTTATGATGACTGCTTAACTCCCCACTGCCTGTCCCAGAGAGGCTTTCCAATGTAGCTCAGTAATTCCTGTTACTTTACAGACAGGAAAGTTCCAGAAACTTTAAGAACAAACTCTGAAAGACCTATGAGCAAATGGTGCTGAATACTTTTTTTTTAAAGCCACATTTCATTGTCTTAGTCAAAGCAGGATTATTAAGTGATTATTTAAAATTCGTTTTTTTAAATTAGCAACTTCAAGTATAACAACTTTGAAACTGGAATAAGTGTTTATTTTCTATTAATAAAAATGAATTGTGACAAAAGTGGACTCTGGCTTCCCCTCCCCCCTCCCCCCCACCCCTCTGGGATAAAAATTTTCCAGCATTGCCAGGAGCTTTCAGGTACACATTAAAGAATAAAATGAAGTTAAGCAGCTGGAGTATAGGATAGTATTTGATTTTCAAGATCACCCAAAGCTGCACTATCGTCCCAAAGCTGACCAAGTAGAATAAAAAGAAAAAAAAAAAA